TGTCAGACCCGTGAACTCCCTATCCCCGGCACCCCTGGGGGCGCTGAGGCAAGGAACTCTGCTAGCCAGCTGCCTCCGAACGCCCGCTGTTCCCCGGCCAGGTGGTTCTGGCTCTTCTGCCTTTCCACACCCAGTCGGGGGAGTTCGTCCTGCTTTGCCCTCCACTTGGTGGATGGGGACACCTCGGAGTTCTGGTTTGCAGTGTGTAGTCCTGGAGAGGACTCCTGAAGATAAAAGGAATGTAGCCTTTGGCCACGATTGGTGGATCGAGCTGATGGGTTCCCTGGCGGACATTCTCCATGGACCTGTATGGCAATTTCCCTATGATCAGAGTTCTTAGCCATGGGGACACAAACCAGAAATAGTGTGGCCTCCTTCCTGGATCCCAAAATTGGGTAGTTTGTGATGCCCTTTTTGTGTCTGCGGCCTGGGACTGAGGGCTCAAGTAGCGAATGGGTCTTTGCTGCCAGATCCTCAGGCAGAGGTCTCTGGAGAAACCCTCTCTGTGGGAGTGATTGGGGTAAAAGTGACATTGCTCAGGCCAAGGGACAGAGCTCCTGGTGCCGCCGGACCGCGCCCTCTCCGGATAAGTCGAGAGGCGCCGGTTAATGGAAAATGCCTCCGCTGCAACTTAAAGCCGGTAGAAGCAAGCCGGGCCCAGAAAGCCTGCGGAAAACGAATCGCAAAGCCAATCACGACCAAGAAGAGTCCCAGGGGACACTTGGGCAGAGTCACCCTCTTGCCCGATGTCCCCAGCTGCTGAAGCCGGGCCTGGAAACCCGCAGACAGTTAGTCTTCGCTCAACCTGATTTGGCTCTGCTGGCAGCCTCGTCCTTCGCCATCGAACATTGCGGGTGTTATCATAATACTCTGAAGGGGGGGAAAACGGGTCGGGGGGATGTAGGCGGTGCTGAAATGACCGGCTTTGAAGAACCTGCAGGCAAAGTTTCGTCCAATCGTCTGAGCCTGTCCTCTTATTCCCGGTTGTAACTAAATACTGTTGCGAGCGCAGCCGAAGCCCTTTGTTGGAGATGTGTGAGCGCAGTCTCTACAGAGCGGGCTATGTGGGCTCGCTTCTGAATCTGCAGTCGCCAGACTCTTTCTACTTCTCCAACCTGAGGCCGAATGGCGGCCAGTTGGCCGCGCTTCCCCCTATCTCCTACCCGCGCGGCGCGCTGCCCTGGGCCGCCACGCCCGCCTCCTGCGCCCCCGCGCAGCCTGCGGGCGCCACTGCCTTCGGCGGCTTCTCGCAGCCCTACCTGGCTGGCTCCGGGCCTCTCGGCCTGCAGCCCCCAACAGCCAAAGACGGACCCGAAGAGCAGGCTAAGTTCTATGCGCCCGAAGCGGCCGCTGGGCCAGAGGAGCGCGGTCGTACCCGGCCGTCCTTCGCCCCCGAGTCTAGCCTGGCTCCTGCAGTGGCTGCTCTCAAAGCGGCCAAGTATGACTACGCTGGTGTGGGTCGTGCCACGCCGGGCTCCACGACCCTGCTCCAGGGGGCTCCCTGCGCCCCTGGCTTCAAGGACGACACCAAGGGCCCGCTCAACTTGAACATGACAGTGCAGGCGGCGGGCGTTGCCTCTTGCCTGCGACCTTCACTGCCCGACGGTAAACGGTGCCCATGCTCCCCGGGCCGGTTTCTGGGTTGACGTGGGTTGGGGCTGTGTTGCAGGCCTGCCGTGGGGGGCGGCCCCGGGGAGGGCCCGCAAGAAGCGGAAACCCTACACGAAGCAGCAGATTGCGGAGTTGGAGAACGAATTCCTCGTCAACGAATTCATCAACAGGCAGAAACGCAAGGAATTGTCCAATAGGCTGAACCTCAGCGACCAGCAAGTCAAAATCTGGTTCCAGAACAGGCGTATGAAGAAGAAGCGCGTGGTGCTTCGGGAGCAGGCGCTGGCGCTCTACTAGCCGCGCGCGTGGCCAGGGCCGGGTTGGATCTGCCCTTTTGGACAGAGGCCTTGTTTGGGGAGGGGGATCTGGGGCTAAGGCTAAGGCTTTTCCTTCGGTTCCTTCTCTGCTGGCCCCAGAAGCCACCAAGAGATTTACAGACCAGGCCAGTTGGGCCTCCTTGCTTTCCTCAGTCCCTGAGAAGCCCGTGAGAAACGTGCGGAAGTACCAGTGCAACTCTGGCTGGCCTTAAGGCTTCCACGTTGGGGGACTGAGGCCAACTCTCCTTGCTCCTGGCTGGGGCATTTGCACCCACCGCTCATTCTTGCTCCCCGGTACCTGGATTTTTCTGTTTCCACCCAATTCGTTCTCCCTTTCCCCCTCTCTCCAGCCCCTTCAGCGTATAGCAGTCGCCTAGTTAGGGCTCAGAGTGGAAGGCCTCCTGAGGGAATGGAAAGGACTGTGGGTACAATTAGGTCTCTGCAGCAGAAGCCCTTTGTGGCAAGGCCAGGATCTTCACTCTGGAGAAAGGAAAGGGCACCATCCACCCTCCACCCTCCTGTCTGCCCTGGCTGATTTGAGAGAACAAAAGCCACACTAGATCTTCAGACTTTGGGAGGAAAAGGGAGGGAAGGGGAGGGGCTGGGTAGTGGGGTAAACTTGGAGATATCTCGAAATGAGAAATGCGAAATAGGCTGGCCTATTTCCAGCTGGGTAGAATATGTGGAACCTTCATTTCCTGAGATGGGATGAGAGAGACTGGGACTCCAGACAAGTGCCATCTCCAGACAAGACTGGCAAACATTGCCCTACTCCCACCTTCTCAAACATGCCTAGGCCAGGCCTATGAACCCTGTAACTGGATCCCCAGAGGCTAGCTCTGGTGAAAGGAGCTGTTGGTCTGCTTTGAAGCTCTGTTGCACAGGGAGAGGGAAAAATATCCAGGGGAGGAGAAGGGAGTGAATAAGAGGAGGAGGGGTGCTGCACTCCAACTGTAAATATGGCTTTCCAGTTGAGGTGAGTAAAGGTGTTGGTGCATCTTTCTTTCTTCAATTACCTTAATGGAACCCCATAAGGATAGGCAAAAATCCTTCTCAAGAGTCAAGGGGAGGGGAAGGAAGTCTCTTAGATTCTCTGCCCCGCTAGCTGCTCTTGACAAAGCAAAGAGGACCAGAAGTTCCTCTCACCGTCTCTACCATCTGCCAACTCTACCAGAGGCCCAGCTACTGTGCCCCTTCTGAGGCATGTCTGGCCTGTCCCAGTGGAGACTTTAAGGCCCTGGGCCCTGCCAGGCTTGCCTCATGGAGGCAGGGGTTCCCAAATGCCAGGTGGAGTTGTTCTGGGTGTACTGGAGTGTCCCGCCTTAATCTCAGTGAACCAAGCCTCCCCCTGCGAGCTCATTCCACTATCCCTGCCTCTTCTCCCCTCTCCTTCTGACATGTAGCACTCCTCCTTCGCAATTCCTAGCATGATGCACAACAACTCAAGGATTCAGGATTCCTTCCCAAAGTCCAGTGATTTCTTTTCAGTGCAGGACCTGGCCCTAAATCTGGAGTGGGCCCCTCACAGAGAGCCCTGAGCCTTAGCCCAACTGACTTCAGTTGATATTTAAACTAATTTCATTTTCTAGGCTATCTAATAGTTATCATGCATGTTTTGTTTTGATTTTGTCAAAAACAGTAGCTTGTATATATCAGACACAATATATACAAATGTTTTGAGTGAAAATAAATATCCAGGTCTGAGCCAAGCTGTCAAGGAGCTGAAGTCAATTTTTCAAAA